TGACTTTCTCAGAGAGATTAAATGTAGCATTAAACATCCGCTGTAATAAACCGTAATTTTCTTGGGATTGGACCGGAAGGGCAACAAGCCCTGGAGATAGCTTTCCTCCGGGTTGTCGCCTTGGATGCCGGATCTGTCAAAGAAAAGGAAAAGTCTCCTGGCGTATGGACTTCAGGACACAAACAGTTGTATCTTGTGCTTCTCCCAGCACAATCTAGCGCTATAATGCACCTATGGCATCTTTGTTGAATACATGCTCCTGTATATGGACTGCCTAGGATGGATGATCGGGTGAACTGAGCCATAACTTTGAGAGAGCTTTGAAAGAGAAAGGCATTCTCTTCTCCTCTACTCTGCATCAGGAGTTGTTCTCTATGCTGATTTTCAGGAGCGGACTGAAAAAAGAGGTGTGACAGATAAAGCTCGCCAAAAAGGTCTTTTACTTGATATATACTATGACTCAGTGTTCACATTGGGCTAGGGTTATTATTTCAATTTCTCTTTAAAAATTGACACAACTAAGGCTCAGAGAAGTTAAGTGTTTTATCCGAGGTCACACAGCAAGCATGTGCCTGGGCTCAGGTCTCTCTGAGCCTGAGCCCTTGCTTATGCTTCCTCCCCTGCACATTCTGGGATAATCTCTCTCTCTTTCTCTCTCTCTCTCTCCCTCCCTCCCTCCGTCAACTCCCAGAGACCAGGCTCTGACAGGATCCTGAGGGATTCCTGCCAGAGGGTTGCCATCTCTGGAAGCCCCCACCCCCACGCCGGGTGAATCTTTTTTTCTGTGGAGTGCGGGCCTGGAGCTAGGTGAGGCCTGAGCCTCCATTTCAGGGGCTTTCTGTAGAATCTGTTGCTGCTGTTGCCTCCAGCAGAGTCTGTTTCAGGAAGAGGTTTGCCTGCCTGCGCGGGACAGCGGTGCCATTCATCACTGCAGGAGGGCAGAATCCGGGGTTGGGGGCCGCACGTCGAGAGGGGAGGGGCCAGGGGGCGGCCCCCTTGTGACCAGCCCTGAGGAGAGGTCAGGAGAGAAGGCTGGCTGAGGAGCGCCTGGACAGCAGCAGTTGCTGACGTTCTATATCACGCGCCTGGGGCCCAAGGTAACCCAGACCTTTAAACAAACTGCCGGGCTGGGGGTGTTGCGGGGGCAGGAGAGGGAAAAGGGAGCGGAGACTTCGGGGGTCGCGCGAGGATAGTGGTGGCCATAGAGGTGGCAAATGCGTGAAGGGAGGGAGTAGTAATCCGAATTCTAGGAGAAATCATAGGAATTGAAGTCGCAGAAGCAAGAAAAGGGGTGTGAGAGCACAAGCGCGAAAAAGCGTGAGAGGGCGCAAGAGCTGGGTGGACCGAAAGTGCGCTGAGGGGCAACGGCTTAGAGTGGAACACACCGGGTCACAGAAGTATAGGTTAGGTAGAAACAGAGGGACACTTTCTTCCTGTGAGTTCATTTTCCAAAAGTGCGTCCTTTCAGCCATTTTGGAGAGAAAATGTTGACCCAAGTGTTTTTTAGGATACAGGGAAAGAACGTCAGAGGAAGCTGCACCAAAGCGAGGCTGCGCAGGGCGCAAAAAAGCAGTCAGAGGGTGGCGCCTTTTTTAAAGAAGTTTCCATCCTTTCTGTCCTAAAGCTCAGGCCGTTCCCCACCCCCACCGCTCGCTAGCCTTCTGTTCCCAGTCCCCTGGCATGATCTGATCGCCTTTGAAGCAGGTAACCGCCTCGGTCTCCCCATCAGCTCCAGGTCACAGAAGTCTCTGTCTCCTTTCATCTACAGTCGCAGCTGTTTTCCAGACGCCTTGCTCCTCAGGTCGGGGAGTGATCTGATGGCCCAGGTTCGAGAAACTTCTTTGCCCTCCGGCTCTGGGGTCCGCTGGATCTCCGGAGGTGGGGGAGGAGCCTCTCCTGAGGAGGCGGTTGAGAAGGCGGGGAAAATGGAGGAGGCGGCGGCGGGGGCTACGAAGGCGTCTTCGAGACGTGAAGCCGAGGAGATGAAGCTGGAGCCATTACAAGAGCGTGAGCCCGCGCCGGAGGAGAACTTGACGTGGAGCAGCAGCGGCGGCGACGAGAAGGTGCTCCCTTCAATCCCCCTTCGCTGTCACAGCAGCTCCTCGCCCGTTTGCCCGCGCCGCAAGCCCCGCCCTCGGCCCCAGCCCCGGGCCCGCTCCCGCAGCCAGCCTGGGCTCTCGGCCCCACCCCCGCCTCCAGCCCGGCCCCCGCCCCCGCCGCCACCCCCGCCCCCACCCGCACCGCGGCCCAGGGCCTGGCGTGGATCCCGGCGCAGATCCCGGCCTGGGTCCAGGCCTCAGACACGGAGAAGCTGCTCTGGTGACCTAGACGGGTCGGGGGATCCTGGCGGCTTAGGGGACTGGTTGCTGGAGGTCGAGTTTGGTCAGGGTCCCACAGGCTGCTCTCATGTGGAGAGCTTTAAAGTAGGTAAGAACTGGCAGAAGAACCTGAGGTTGATCTACCAGCGTTTCGTTTGGAGTGGGACCCCAGAGACTAGGAAACGTAAAGCAAAGTCATGCATCTGTCACGTATGTAGTACCCATATGAACAGACTCCACTCTTGTCTCTCCTGTGTCTTTTTTGGCTGCTTCACTGAGAAACATATTCACAAACATGCAGAAACAAAGCAGCACCATTTAGCTGTAGACCTTTATCATGGGGTCATATATTGCTTCATGTGTAAGGATTATGTATATGACAAAGACATAGAACAGATTGCCAAAGAAACAAAAGAAAAAATTTTGAGATTATTAACTTCCACCTCAACAGATGTTTCTCATCAACAGTTTATGACATCAGGGTTTGAAGACAAGCAATCAACCTGTGAGACAAAGGAACAGGAGCCAAAATTGGTGAAACCCAAGAAAAAGAGAAGAAAAAAGTCAGTCTATACTGTAGGCCTGAGAGGGCTAATCAATCTTGGGAACACTTGTTTTATGAATTGTATTGTCCAGGCACTTACCCATATTCCTCTACTGAAAGATTTCTTCCTCTCTGACAAGCACAAATGTATAATGACAAGCCCCAGCTTGTGTCTGGTCTGTGAAATGTCTTCGCTTTTTCATGCTATGTACTCTGGGAGCCGAACTCCTCACATTCCCTATAAGTTACTGCATCTGATATGGATCCATGCAGAACATTTAGCAGGGTACAGGCAGCAGGATGCCCATGAGTTCCTTATTGCAATATTAGACGTGCTACATAGACACAGCAAAGATGATAGTGGTGGGCAGGAGGCCAATAACCCCAACTGCTGTAACTGCATCATAGACCAAATCTTTACAGGTGGCCTGCAATCAGATGTCACATGTCAAGCCTGCCATAGTGTTTCTACCACCATAGACCCATGCTGGGACATCAGTTTGGACTTGCCTGGCTCTTGTGCCACATTCGATTCCCAGAACCCAGAGAGGGCTGACAGCACAGTGAGCAGGGATGACCACATACCAGGAATCCCCTCACTTACAGACTGTCTACAGTGGTTTACAAGGCCAGAGCACCTAGGAAGCAGTGCCAAAATCAAATGCAATAGTTGCCAAAGCTACCAGGAGTCTACTAAACAGCTCACAATGAAAAAATTACCCATTGTGGCTTGTTTTCATCTCAAGCGGTTTGAGCATGTAGGCAAACAGAGGCGAAAGATTAATACCTTTATCTCCTTTCCCTTGGAGCTGGACATGACTCCGTTTTTGGCCTCTACTAAAGAGAGCAGAATGAAAGAAGGCCAGCCACCAACAGATTGTGTGCCCAATGAGAATAAGTATTCCTTGTTTGCAGTGATTAATCACCATGGAACTTTGGAAAGTGGCCACTATACCAGCTTCATCCGGCAACAAAAGGACCAGTGGTTCAGCTGTGATGATGCCATCATCACCAAGGCTACCATTGAGGACTTACTCTACAGTGAAGGGTATTTACTGTTCTATCACAAACAGGGTCTAGAGAAAGACTAGTCTTACCAGACCACTTACTGAAAAAAAAGTAAATGATTAGGCAAGGATTTTGAAGTGACACACAGACCTACTTGGAATGGACAATGACAGTAACACCTATGTGACAGCTAGTATCTTGATATAAAGAACCTATTTTAGCATGGCCCATGGGTCTGTCGGAAGAAAAAAATGAATACTAACCAGTGACCATTCAACCTTAAGAAATGGGGAGAGGGAGAAGAGGTTGAAAATGGTCACATAAAGCATAATGAAATGAAAAGAATGCTTTAGGTGGGGACAACGGGAGTAGAAGTGTTCTGATGCTACTCTATGTCATTTGTTTTTACAGAAATATCTTGTGAAGTCAGGGAGTATTCCTTTATCAGCAAAAACTTCACAATTGGTGTTCCAGCTGTGGCTGACCAGCTAAATAGTTTGAAAGAAAAATAATATTTTAAAATAAAGTTTAAAGAGCTTTAAAAGAAAAACATTTAAAAAGGAAAAAATCATTTTTAAGATTTTAAAAGAAAAAAACTTTTAAATGTTGAAAAAAATTTAAGTTGTTATTTTTAAAAGAAATATTTTAAAAGTTAAAAATAATTTTTTAATTTAAAGAAGTTTCAGAATTTTAAAAATTAAAAGCAAAGAAAATTAAATTCTTAAAGTTTAAAAATGTAAAATAAATTAAGGAACAAGGTTAAAAATGAAAGTTTACCAAAAAAAGGAAGAAAATACTGTTAAAAATTAAAGTTAGAAACAAAGGAACATCTTAAAAGTTTCAAATGAAGGAAAATAATATAAATAGATATTTCAAAATTAAAGCATAAAATATACGTATTTAAAAAGTGTTAACAAAATTACTACTATAATGATTAAGAAATAAATTTTCAAAAATACAGAATGGAATGCAATTCAGATTTTAGAGAAAAGTTTTAAAAGAGGCAAGTTTAGAATAATTCAAGACAAAAAGACAAAATGTGTTTAAAGACAAAAATTGAAAAAATACAGGAAGAAAATAGAGACTTGTAAAATAAAAAGAACCTTAGATAAGTTCAAGAGATTTAAATGAAAACTTTAAATATTTAAATAAAGATTTAAAAATTTAAGCTTTTAAAAAGAAAAACAGTTACATAAAAATTGACCAGTGAAAAAATGTGAAAGATTCAAGTAGAAAAAATTATTAAAATTAAAAGTTTAAGAAGTTCTATTTTTTTATTTAAGCATATTAAAATACAGACGGGTATGAAAGAAATAAATGGAGGAGACAGGAATAACGACAGCGGTGTGTGAGTATATATATATATATATATTTTTTTTTTTGAGCTTTATGTTGATATATCAATATACGTTGGAAAAGGAAATAGACATTTTAATCATTATCTTACCATCCAATTGTGAAATGGCTGCAAGGCCTAAACACTAACTAACCCACCTTCCCCTCTTGAGATTCCATGCCCCATCTCATATCCTGAAGGAAGTCAAATTACTTCCTAGGCAGAATCAATTCATCTGAGAAAAATGAAAACATTAGGGACTTTCCCATTTAGAACTGCATTATTCATACAAATTCTTAGCTTCTGAAAAGGGGCTCTTGATAATTTGGTGGCTTAGAGAAGTTAGATCACAGCTGTGAAGCTCTGGCTTTGGTATTTGAGCCCCATGGCCTGATTGAGGAAGTGGCAGGGACCCATATCTGAGGCCTTCCCACCTTCCTTTTTCCCTCTTCCCCCTCCAAGGAGAAACAAGACCTTTAATTTCCACAGTAGAGCAATGGGTTTGTGCTTGCAGTCCTTCTGCTCATTCTTTATTCCCTCTTTATTTCCTTTTTTTGTCACTCATGCCTAGTTCCCTGAACCCCTTACTTACCTGGCCTTACCTACATCTCTGAGCCCCAGCCTGCAGGGCTCCTTCTTTGACTATTCACCTGGTGGCTTTTACTCCTCCTTCAAGACCCAACTCACAGATGACTTCTCTGGAGTCTTCCCTGAATGCTCTAGGCAGGTATAAATGAGAAAATTGTTCCTCTCTTCCCCTCTTTATTCCTCTCACTGTGCCTCCAAAGTACTTTGTCCATACCTCGGTGATAGTACTTATTCTACTGTGATTTTATTGTAGCTTTGTGATTGTCTGCCCCTCTGCACTGAGCATCTAAGAACAGGGGGCCAAGCCTTATTCATTTCTGTGTTAATAAATATTTGTTAAATGTGAAGATGAGTTCAGTTATTTGCTCTATTCACCTTG